TCTCACTGTGTATGCTGTTTCTTAGCCTAGGAGAGCCTTTTCGTTCTTCTCCTAAGACTAACATTTTACTAATTTGTCAAGGAGCTAGAGCTCCTAAACACGCCATCTTGAATTCTTCCCTGCGACCCCAGTCGGGCTGAAAGCTCCTTCCTTGTCGCTCCCCACTGAACAGATTTTTCTTGGGGCGGGGAGAGGGGGACGGAGTATCGCTGAGTCGCCAGGCTGGAGTGCAATGGCGCGATCTCGGCTCACCGCAACCTCCGCCTCCCGGGTTCAAGCGATTCTTCTGCCTCATCCTCCCAAGTAGCTGGGACTTCCGGCGCGCGCCACCACGCCCAGCTAATTTTTGTATTTTTAGTAGAGCCGGGGTTTCACCTTGTTGGCCAGGATGGTCTTGATCTCCTGACTTCGTGATCTGCTCGCCTCAGCCTCCCAAAGTGCTGGGAATACAGGCGTGAGCCACTGCGCCCGGTCAGAACAGTTTTAACCTCCAGCAATGACCACTGCTTCCTTCTGCCTGCAGTTGGAAGTCAGTTTCAGTTTTCTTATTCCCTATAAGGAACCCACCTCTCCGGTCGCCTAACACACAGATGCTGCCCAGAAAACGTGCTGGCGCACCTGAGGCGGGGTAGAAAGCCGTGCCGCTCCTCCCGGCACCGAGCACCGGAGCCCAGGGAGGCGGCCTCCGAGTGTCATTTGGGGACGTCCCTTCTGCCGGGTAGTCTCAGAGGCCAAGCGCTCCTATTATCCCGGGCGCAGTCTCCCCAGGCGGGACAGGCCCTGCCTGGCGCCCCCTCCTGGCGCTGGAGGCTGCGTGCGACTGCCCACCATCGAGGCGGCGGCGGCGGCGGCTAGAGAGGCCGGCGGGTCCCGGGCGCCGAGGCTGCAGGCCGCAGGGAACGCGCACTGGGCGGACTCCGCGCCGCCGGCCTTGTAGCCATTTTAGGAGGAATCGCTGGTCGCCAGCGAGGGGTGCGGCTTCAATTTCAATAACTTTATTGGTGGCCTGATCTGCAGAACAGCCATCACATCAGTGGCCCTTGGAGGAGGGAGCGCATCGCCCGAGGTGACTGGAGTGGGGGCGCCCCTGGCAGTGAGCGCGGGGACGCGGGGGAGGTCCCGATAGCGGGTTTCCTGAGCTAGGGCCAGTGAGGGCACCGGGGTATTTGCAGGCGTTCCCGCAGGCCAGGAGGGAGAGGGCTCCAGGGCTCGGCTTCCCTGGGGCGGGGAATCCCTTGCCCTGTCCCGAGGCGCAGGGGCGGGGCCGGGGGGCGCCCCTGACGCGGCGGCTGAGGTGTTCCCAGCCCGGTGTCGTTCCCCGCGGTAGGTGGTCCCCGACGAGCTGCAGCCATGGGAAACACCACCAGCGACCGGGTGTCCGGGGAGCGCCACGGCGCCAAGGCTGCACGCTCCGAGGGCGCAGGCGGCCATGCCCCGGGGAAGGAGCACAAGATCATGGTGGGGAGTACGGACGACCCCAGCGTGTTCAGCCTCCCTGACTCCAAGGTAAGCGTCCCATGCCCGCAGTTGGTGTCAGTTTATTCTAGGGATGACCTACTCCTTCTTACAGCTCCCTGGGGACAAAGAGTTTGTATCATGGCAGCAGGATTTGGAGGACTCCGTAAAGCCCACACAGCAGGCCCGGCCCACTGTTATCCGCTGGTCTGAAGGAGGCAAGGAGGTCTTCATCTCTGGGTCCTTCAACAATTGGAGCACCAAGATTCCACTGATTAAGAGGTGACAAGTGTCTTGGTTGAATCTAAGGGTCCTGGCCTGTTTGCCTTTCTTTTTTCTTCTGTAGCCATAATGACTTTGTTGCCATCCTGGACCTCCCTGAGGGAGAGCACCAATACAAGTTCTTTGTGGATGGACAGTGGGTTCATGATCCATCAGAGGTAAGGCCTTGATCTCCAAGGGTAACCATTGAGATTCAATAATTTTTTCTATTCACTGTTTCAGCCTGTGGTTACCAGTCAGCTTGGCACAATTAACAATTTGATCCATGTCAAGAAATCTGATTTTGAGGTGTTCGATGCTTTAAAGTTAGATTCTATGGAAAGTTCTGAGACATCTTGTAGAGGTAATTTTGTATTATTTACTCTCTCTTGCTGTCTCTTTCTCATATTTGTATAAATATCTTTCAGACCTTTCCAGCTCACCCCCAGGGCCTTATGGTCAAGAAATGTATGCGTTTCGATCTGAGGAAAGATTCAAATCCCCACCCATCCTTCCTCCTCATCTACTTCAAGTTATTCTTAACAAAGACACTAATATTTCTGTGAGTATCCTGAGTATTACTGGGGCATCTGGTTTTTTTAGTAATTTTTTTCTCTTTCTCTTAGTGTGACCCAGCCTTACTCCCTGAGCCCAACCATGTTATGCTGAACCATCTCTATGCATTGTCCATTAAGGTAAGTGGTGGCCCTGGCTCTTCACAGAGCTCCGTTGTAAGTATTTTTAACTCCTGTTTTATAGATAAAGAAACTAAGGCTCAGAGAAGGTCAAATTGCCAGTAAGTACCAGAGACAGGACTGCTGAGGTCCAGAATTAGCTGCGTATGTTTCTTTTCCTTGCAGGACAGTGTGATGGTCCTTAGCGCAACCCATCGCTACAAGAAGAAGTATGTTACTACTCTGCTATACAAGCCCATTTGAAGGGATCCCTTCTTGCCTCTAAGGATTCAGGAGAAGCATCTCCCTTGCATTTCTGGACTGAACCAGTCTTACCTGAGACTGGAAGGCTGATTTGCTTTGAGGCTGATATGTGTGTTTCAGAGCCTCTGAGTAGGATGCTCTGCTTTTGCATTTGATTGCAGATGAGAGCTTTATGAGTTCACGGAATTTATTTTAAGAAAAAAAAATATACATATGAGAAGAAGGTAAATGGAAGCCTCCTAGCCCCAGCTAGAAGTATTGTTTCTGCCTGTGGGTTTTCACCAAGACCTGTTTGGGGGCGCTGCAGGAATAACTATATAGGAAGATTTTTCCTAAAATGAAAGAACAGCAAACTCTTAGGATCCTTGTTGGGTGGAGATTCTATCACTGCTACCTTGGCTCTCCAAGGAATGGGCTTGTGCTAGACCGCTGCCCTACTTAACAGCTGCCTCATTGCAAGGGCAGTTTTTCTTGCATGGGTTCTCTATATTCCCAGAGTATGTGGCACAATCTGTGTTGTTTATATGATACCAGATGCCCCACAAGAACCCTTATTCCTCTCATTTCACATTCTTCCTTTAATAGCCTCCTTCAGATCCCATACCTGACCCCTCTCTAACACAAAACTTATTGGGTAAGTGACTTTGAAAAGTTTTGTGGCACCTGACCCACCCCAGACACTAGGGCTATCAGAAGGTCTCCTTTTTAGCCCAGCACAGGCCCAGGCCACTTTGTCGTGTTTGTTTTAACTTCTAAAGAAAATATGTTTCAGCATTATAAGAAAGGCAGAATGCAGAACACCTACATTTTTGTTTTAGTTTGGTGCCAAGGCTCAGGCTGTATTGGCAAATTCCCGAAAGTTTTCCCACTTTGCCTGGCCCTGCTTCTGTCTTTTCTTTCTCAGTAAACAGTTCTGAAGGCAGGAGTGGAACCCGGGAGTATTTTCATGTCTTTCATCCTTGAAAGATTTTTATGTGCCTGCATTTTTTTTTTAATTAAAAAATGCCTTTTCATTGGTCTTAAGAGACCGCATTGGAGAATTTCAGGCTTTTGATAAATGCTTCTTCAAAGAGATTTTCTTCTCTAGTCTAGCCTTCCACATTCTTAGATTAATATGGCCAACCCTGTACACATCACTACACTAAACACTGCTCTAGATAAACTGCTCAAGTTCATTTAACTCATTTGATGCACCTAAAGGGGTTCCTCATTTTAAAGATTTGTTAGGCCAAGAAGCAAGAGAGTATTCCTAGTATTCCCAACCATGAAAAGTATCATTCTTTGCACCAAATGTTAACAAAATCATTTTGTTCTCCTGCCTCTTCTTTTTAAAGGTGTTTGATGATTAAGTGGGGTCACTGAATTCCATTTGTGGACTGAAAAGTATTCAATCCACTTTTGGGGTTCAGAGATAAAACATTTTTTCCCAAGTAGCTGGGGCTCTTCCATTTTGCAGATAAGTCAAATAATCAACACTAAAGGAGGCTAAACTGTTGATGAATGAGAGACTCCCTGACTGCTCAGATGACCCTAGCCACACTGAAAGGGCACCTACAGGTCAGTTTAGCTACCTCCTGTCTTTCCCATGCAAAGCTGATAACACAGTTGTCTTTGGACTTGTAGACCTCTTGGATTCCAGGTGTGATGGAGTAAAGTGTGGGATTGTTGTTTTGCTGGGATGCAAATAACTAAATGCTTTGGTGGTTAATTGCTAAGAGTAAATACTACTTTAGCCATCCAAGGCCACCTTCTGCAGCAAAAGGCTTTTGTGGAGAACCTTTTATGTTCCCAACCACTTTTTGAATGGTGTGCCATTTAAAAATCCAGGCCAGATCCTATTATAACCAACTCTCAGGATTTACAGCCTTCAGTTGTACTAGAATTTTGTTTTTATCCAATACTCATTAAATAAGTGGGCCACTTAGGAAGATTCAAAATCTTGGTTATTACATGAAGTTTGTTATATTTCTTGTCAACAGTATTGAAATGTAATATGTATGTGTTCATGTATGAAAATTTTTACTCCACACAGGTGTTTCAGTAGAGTGGGGCAGGAAAAGAGATCTCTTCGATTTCTTTCAGGCCTGAGGCTTTTGTGAAATGCGTCAGCCCCCTGTGACAGTAGGTTTTGATGCTAGTGATCTTCAGATCTTTCTCTCTGGAAATGTGCAGAGAGTGTCAGTTTCCCAAGTTCTGAGGTAACTCTCAGCCCAGATGTGAAATGGGAGCCTACCAGCTGGTATAGAAGGGAATGGGTAGGAGGCACTGGGTGCTGACTCATTCAGCACTGTCCCTTTTCTATACTGCTGATACATCCCATGGTTCTGAGAAGCCTTATCTCAGTCTATTTGGAAGAGAGGGAGGAAGAGAAGGAAGTAACCCAAAGTACTACTCATTTATCATTGTATATTGATTAGTTAAAGGGATAATTAATTTAATGCTGAGGAGAGTTTGACAGATTTTGAAAATGAGTAAAGGCAAAAAAAATTTTTTTAGCCTTTATTTTGCTTTTGGGAATTTTACAGAGTCAAAGTAGGCAGAATAAGAAAATAGTTCTTCAGGAGGGCCGACCTTTAAAGAACTTCAACATAGTTTCGGAATTGTGGGGAAGAGAAGAGTGACTGAGCTGAGAAGTAATAATAGAATAAAGGGTTGAGTAACTTACAACTGAAAATGATCTCTTTTAAAAAGAAATTAAATCAGACACCACATGGTGGTGTCCTTGGATCTCACTGTACAGAATTAGCAGTGTATAACCATCTTCTCTTTTCATCTTGTTCCAATTCTCTCCTCTTTCCTTTCCATTCTGCTTTAAGCTCATGTGTCAGGCAGACTTTACCAGAGTGTCAGACATTACCTAAAACACATACGTTAGCCATGCTGCTGGTATGGAGAAATTCCACACCATGATTATTAGCCTCCTTTAAGCTGAATGGGATTTAACCATTCTAGGCAACACCCCTGAAGGGCATACCTAACCTCAATAGTGTTGGCTTTTAAAACGTATGTTTGTATGGTAGAGAAACTTTGTAAAAGAAGAATCCAAGAGAAGTTTGTGAGGATCCTACAAACCCAGGCCCACTCACTTTGCTCTAATTCTTTCTAGTATCTTGTAGATCTAATGGGTCTGGGATAAAAACTTTGAAAAGTGTCAATATTCCATGTATGCTGCTGAAATGAAGTTAAGTTTGGAAAGAAGTGATACCTCTAGACTGGGTTTATATTAATCTGGGATATAAATGAAGAAGACATACTAATAGAACTCCTTGCTTTTAATTGGGGAAATAGGGCTTTAATAATTTTGACCTCAACTAAAAATGATATGCAATAGTCTCTGTGTGTGTTTGAAATACATTGTGTTCTCAGAGATTTCTACATTCTCACGTTCTAGTGATTTGGGGCATGGGCTTAATAGCAGATGTACAGTGTATTCCTGCATTATTGTGATTCCCCTTAAAGCCCAGTTCTTGCTGTCTTCTACCAGGGGCTGCTGACTCCAGTTACCCATGGAATGCAGGACCTGGGAGGGGTAGCCATTAGGGTCTTTCAAAACTCTTTGGATCTAAGCATTTGTCTCTCCTTAAGTGCCAATCACAATTGGATATGGAAGGACTGTGATTTCTGCAATGAACCCAAACTTTTAGAGTAAAAAGCCAAATTTAAATTATAAGAAAGAAGGGAAAAAAGAGAAAAACTCAAGTCTATTACTTGTAGAGTCCAATTCTTAGCAATGGAATCGCTCTAGGATTCTAGTTTGGGCTTTGTCTGGATTTGCTTTTCTCAGTTGTGCTTTGAAGTGAATAAGCTTTGTTACAAATTAATTTTTTATTAGTTCCAATATTAGTTGGAGTTAACTTGAATTGATTGTATGTAGCACAGCACTTTTGCAGTAAGATTGGTGTGAAATACTAAACACTATGGATTTTGTAGGTGTCAGGTTAAATGGTCAAGGGATACCTACATTAAGTCATATATTAGGTATTGATGATCTTACTTCTTTTCTGTTCCCCTGTACAAAACACTTACCTAACCCAGCTTGTGGTTTTAGGACAGCCAAAGCTCACTGTTGTTGGTTAGTCCTAATCACTACACGGGTCTCATAAATGAGACTTGTTTGAATTTTGGTACATTGGAGCATGTTGGTTGGTATTACACGGCAGCATTTCGAATGAGTGCAGCTCTGTGTCTGTCAGAAAGGAGAGATAAGACTACTTTGAAGGGAATTAAATATGTGAGTCCTCTTTTTAATGGTGCTTTTTGTAACCTTTAATGCTGAGGTACAGAGCTGCTTTTCAATATTTCATAAAGGAGTGGCAGACAAGAGTGGATTTTAAAGCTGTTCTTCAAACGTAATTTGTCACTGGACTCTGACACACCTGGAAATTATATGATATGATACATACAGAAATGTTGTGGGTTTTTTCCATAAAACTTTAATAAAAGTATTATACAGCAATAATATCTGAGTTATTGATTGATGACTGATTATAT